ACTTTGGGAGGCAGAGGTGGGCAGGATCACCTGAGGTCAGGAGTTCGAGACCCGCCTGCCCAATATGGCGAAACCCTGTCTCTACTAAAAATGCAAAAAATTAGCGGGGCGTGGTGGCGGGCGCCTGTAATCCCAGCTACTCGGGAGGCTGAGGCGGGAGAATAGCTTGAACCCAGGAGGCGGAGGTTGCAGTGAGCCAAGATCCCGCCACTGCACTCCAGCCTGGGCGACAAGAGCGAAACTCCTTCTCAAAAAAAAAAAAATCATTTTGTCAACATTCACTTATTGGGAAGAGGAGAAGAGAACCTGAGGCTATAGTGGAGAGAGCCGTTACAGTCCCATCAGTAACTGGAGCCCACATGGCCACATGGCAGTAATTCCCAACTTGAGGAAGGAGAACCTGCACCCTTAACCTCCACCTGAGTGTCAGCAATCAAGAAAGCCCCCTTTTGCCTCTGCTTCTCTTCCAGGGAATTCTGAAGACAGCTTCACTTAACAGGAAACAGGATGGTAGGTGGGGACCGAGGGTGAAAAAAGAAGAGTTACATGATGCGCATAATTTCAAGGGCCCTTGAGGGCTGAGCACAACCTATGTTGGAGGCAACAGTAGCAGCAGCATTGGCAGGATCAGTAACGATCGTACCCCGGTGTAGAGCTCCCTATCTCTGAGCTAGGTATTCGCATCACCTCATTCAATCCTAACAAGCCGCCTAGATTATTCCCAATGAGAAATGAGGAGAAACTGAGGCTCAATTGAGATGCTAAATGGCTGGCGAGTGCAAAACCATTCCGTTGGACCCACCCCTAGAACCATTCTCAGGCAGCTTCTGGCTTGGGATTTCTGTGCGGCATTCATTCCAGAAACGGTCCCATCCAGGCAGGAATCGCCGTACACCCGGCGCAGGGGAACGGCCTTCAGTCGGCTCTCAGCGGAACTTTCCTCTCCGCGGCGCGTGTTCCCGTCCGTGCGGTCGGGCGCGCGGGCCGGGAGGGGGACGCTTTCTGGCGCGGACCGTGAGCGGAGGCTGGCGAGCGCCGCCGCCGGTGGAGACCGACGCTTGGCCAGAGCCAGCCCGCGGCGCCCGGGCCTGGCCGGCTGCTTCCCGCCTCAGCCGCCGCCCCCGCCTCCGCCGCCGCAGACTTTGCCTAGGCGGGCGAAGCTGAACGTGAGGTCCCTCGGCCCTGCGCGGTCCGGCGCGGCCCGGAGCCGCGGCGCAGGAGGTGAGACGCCGGTGCCGGTTCCTCGCTCCCGGTTTTTGAATTGTGACTCATACTTTCTTTTCAGCACTGTGGCTATTTGAAATGATAGACAAACTTAGACTTCATCATACATGTAAGTTCCAGGCGTTTTCAGTCCAATTCTTACTTATCCCCTATGTCTGGTTCACTGTATGTAGGCTGGGAGTGTCTGCTGATCACTTGGAGTGCTGTCCCTTGGAACAGGAGGAGTAAGATTGAGGTAAGGCTCAGTCTGTTTGAAAGTCATTTGCTTGGTGATTCTGATGCCTTTCATCCTCTCCTAGCACCCCTGCAGTGGACCATGAGTCGGTAATGCCCACTGAGGACCTCTGGGAGCCATGTCAGACGAATCTGCCTCAGGGAGCGATCCAGACCTGGACCCGGACGTGGAGCTGGAGGATGCGGAAGAGGAGGAGGAGGAGGAGGAGGTGGCAGTGGAGGAGTGTGACAGGGATGATGAAGAAGACCTGCTGGATGGTAAGTGGGCTCTATTGAGTGACAGAAGTTGCATAAAGCAATGTCTTTCCCCTTGTTTTTTCAGACCCATCCCTGGAAGGCATGTGTGGCACTGAGCATGCCCAGTTGGGAGAAGATGGGCAGCAGCCGCCGCGGTGCACTTCAACTACCTCATCTCAGTCTGAGCCTTCAGAGCAGCTTAGGCGCCACCAAGGCAAGAACCTAGCCTCCGAGGACCCCAAAAAGAAGAGAGCTCAGAAGCCCTCCCACATGAGAAGAAACATACGGTGAGCTGTGCTCTGTGTAAGAGGAGAGGGAAACCCAAGTGCTGTCTCTTATGTGAATGTTTAGAAAGCTACTCCGGGAGGATCAATTGGAGCCTGTTACCAAAGCAGCACAGCAAGAAGAGTTGGAAAGAAGGAAGCGCCTGGAGCAGCAGAGGAAAGATTATGCAGCCCCTATTCCTACTGTTCCGCTGGAGTTCCTCCCTGGTAAGCAGTGGACATGGCAGGGAAGGCCCTTTGACACCGTTCCCTTCCATTTTGCTTTTCCTAGAGGAAATTGCTTTAAGGGCAAGTGACGGTCCCCAACTGCCTCCTCGGGTCTTGGCCCAGGAAGTCATTTGTTTGGACAGTAGCAGTGGCAGTGAGGATGAAAAAAGCAGTCGAGATGGTAAGATCAAACCAGGTGCCTCCCTTTCTTCCATTTTTGGTTTTGCTTTTTTTTGCTGTCTCAGAGGTGATTGAACTGAGCTCTGGAGAGGAGGACACTCTGCACATTGTGGACAGCAGTGAATCTGTCAGTGAAGATGATGAGGAAGAAGAGAAGGGTGGCACCCATGTCAATGATGTCTTAAACCAGCGTGACGCCCTTGGGCGGGTCCTTGTCAACCTAAACCACCCTCCAGAGGAGGAAAATGTCTTCCTTGCCCCACAGTTGGCACGGGCTGTGAAACCTCATCAGGTACAGCAAACCTTGACTGTTTTCTCCTTTTCCCCCTCTGACATTTGTCTTTGTCCCTTGTCAGATTGGCGGGATCCGGTTCCTTTACGATAACCTAGTGGAGTCTCTGGAGAGGTTTAAGACCAGCAGTGGCTTTGGCTGTATTCTGGCCCACAGCATGGGTCTGGGGAAAACTTTGCAAGTGATCTCTTTCATCGACGTCCTCTTCCGCCACACGCCAGCCAAAACAGTCCTTGCCATTGTGCCGGTAAGAGTTTTTGGGAAGGCACCACTTAAGTCAAACTCTCTTTTTGGACTTGGCTTTCTAATAGGTTAATACTCTTCAGAATTGGCTGGCAGAGTTCAACATGTGGCTTCCACCTCCTGAAGCCCTCCCGGCTGACAACAAGCCTGAAGAAGTCCAGCCTCGGTTCTTTAAAGTTCACATCTTGAATGATGAGCACAAGTAGGTGGCCTGCCCTTTCCTCTCTGCCCCTTATCTCACACAATTTTCTCTGTTCATCTTGCAGGACGATGGCATCTCGTGCTAAAGTGATGGCTGATTGGGTGTCAGAGGGTGGCGTGCTGCTGATGGGGTACGAGATGTACAGACTCCTCACTCTGAAGAAATCATTTGCCACAGGTAGACCGAAGAAAACCAAGAAGCGTTCTCACCCAGTCATCATTGATCTAGATGAGGAAGATCGGCAGCAGGAGTTTCGGAGAGGTGGGCAGCCTATCCCAGGAATACTCTTGTTGCCCTCTGACTCCGGATCCTCTTCCCTCCCTAGAGTTTGAGAAGGCTTTATGCCGCCCTGGCCCTGATGTAGTAATCTGTGATGAGGGACACCGCATCAAAAACTGCCAGGCCAGCACCTCACAGGCTCTGAAGAATATCCGCTCTCGCCGCCGGGTGGTGCTGACTGGGTACCCTCTGCAAAACAACCTCATTGAGTACTGGTGCATGGTGGACTTTGTGCGCCCAGACTTCCTTGGCACCCGGCAGGAGTTCAGCAACATGTTTGAACGCCCTATCCTGAATGGGCAATGTATTGACAGCACACCTCAGGACGTCCGCCTCATGCGGTACCGGAGCCATGTCCTGCACAGTCTTCTGGAGGGCTTTGTGCAGAGGTGAGCCATCCTCAGGGTCCTGCTTCCTGAATCCTTGCCGTTTCTGTTCTGTTTGCCTCCATAGGAGAGGCCACACTGTGCTGAAGATTCATCTCCCTGCCAAGGAAGAAAATGTGATCCTTGTGCGGCTCTCCAAGATCCAGCGAGATTTGTATACACAGTTCATGGATCGCTTCCGGGACTGTGGTAGCAGCGGTTGGCTGGGGCTGAACCCCCTTAAGGCATTCTGTGTGTGTTGCAAGGTGCATTGGGGCCTCAGGGAAGATTGAGATGGCTGTGTCTCCTCTCCCTTTCCTTGAACCTCAGATCTGGAATCACCCTGATGTGCTGTATGAAGCCCTTCAGAAGGAGAGCTTGGCCAATGAGCAGGACCTAGACGTGGAAGAACTTGGCTCTGCAGGGACCAGTGCCCGCTGTCCACCACAGGGAACAAAAGGCAAGGGAGAGGATAGCACCTTGGCTTCCTCGATGGGAGAGGCAACCAATAGCAAGTTCCTACAGGGCGTTGGCTTCAACCCTTTCCAGGAGCGAGGCAACAACATTGTCACATATGAATGGGTGAGTCAAGCAGATCCTTCAGGAACCATAAACTGCTCTAAGCTGCCTTGTTTCTCTCTTGCAGGCCAAGGACCTTCTGACTAATTACCAGACTGGAGTCCTAGAAAACTCTCCCAAGATGGTACTGCTTTTCCACCTGATTGAGGAAAGTGTGAAGCTTGGGGACAAGATCCTTGTGTTTAGGTAGGATGAGAAACTTCCATTTGAGGCTGTGTGAGCCATCTGAACGAAATGTTTTCTGTTTCAGCCAGAGTCTTTCCACCTTGGCTCTCATCGAGGAATTCCTTGGAAAACGAGAAGTACCCTGTCCACCTGGTACCGAGGGGCAAGGAGCACAGAAGTGGGTTCGAAACATCAGCTACTTCCGTGAGTTCATTGTTGCGTTGTTCTTGAAGCCTATCCACTGCTTATGGTTTTCCTTCCTTCCTAGGGCTAGATGGTAGCACCCCTGCCTTTGAGAGGGAGCGGCTTATTAATCAGTTCAATGATCCCAGCAACCTCACCACCTGGCTGTTCCTTCTCTCTACAAGGTGAGTGGATCCCAAGAGGGGAGGTCAAAGGAAGGCTCTGTGATTGTTGGCTTGTCTTTTAAAGGGCCGGATGCTTGGGTGTGAATCTGATTGGTGCCAACCGAGTGGTGGTGTTTGATGCTTCCTGGAACCCTTGCCATGATGCCCAGGCAGTATGTCGGGTATACCGTTATGGCCAGAAAAAGCCCTGTTACATCTATCGCCTTGTGGCTGATTACACTCTAGAAAAGAAGATCTATGACCGTCAGATTTCCAAGCAGGGCATGTCAGGTGGGCCATCTTCCAGACTTCGGAGAGGCACATGCTGACTTTCTTCATGTCTTTATCCTTCTAGATCGGGTGGTGGATGATCTAAATCCAATGCTGAACTTCACACGGAAAGAGGTGGAAAACCTACTGCACTTTGTTGAGAAGGAGCCAGCTCCCCAAGTTTCCTTGAACGTAAAGGGGATCAAGGAGTCAGTCCTGCAACTGGCCTGTCTGAAGTACCCTCACCTCATCACCAAGGTAAGAACTTGGTATGCATGCAATCCCCAGAGGTAACTAAATCAACATCCTCCTGTGTCCCCAGGAGCCTTTCGAGCATGAGTCATTGCTCTTGAACCGAAAGGATCACAAGCTAACCAAGGCTGAGAAAAAAGCAGCAAAGAAAAGCTATGAGGAAGACAAACGCACATCAGTCCCCTATACCCGCCCATCGTATGCGCAGTATTACCCTGCCAGCGATCAGAGCCTGACCAGCATCCCCGCCTTCAGCCAGAGAAACTGGTGAGTTGCTGAAAGGGGAGGGTCTGCTGCTGACTCTTTTAGTGTCCTTGTCTTTCTCTTACAGGCAGCCAACTTTGAAGGGTGATGAAAAGCCTGTGGCCAGTGTTCGTCCTGTGCAGTCCACCCCCATCCCCATGATGCCCCGGCATGTCCCATTGGGAGGAAGTGTAAGCTCTGCCTCCAGCACAAATCCATCCATGAACTTTCCCATCAACTACTTGCAGCGTGCAGGAGTCCTTGTGCAGAAGGTGGTCACCACGACAGGTGGGAACTCCTGGGCTCTGTGGCAGAGCTGCCAATCTAAATTTAAGATCTGTGTTTTTCCTAGATATTGTTATTCCTGGACTCAACAGCTCCACAGATGTACAGGCAAGAATTAATGCTGGTGAGAGCATCCACATCATCCGTGGGACAAAAGGTAAGAGCCTGACCAAGGACCTGTTCCCTGCCCCTCTAACTGTCTTCTTCGTGTCTATTCTTAGGGACGTACATCCGTACCAGTGATGGACGGATCTTTGCTGTCCGGGCAACTGGCAAACCAAAGGTTCCTGAAGATGGTCGGATGGCTGCCTCAGGTGTGATGGCTTTTACTTTCCATTTTACTTTTCTGATTCTCAGTTAACTACATTTTGTCCCCAGGTTCCCAGGGACCTTCTTGCGAGTCCACAAGCAACGGCAGACACAGTGCCTCATCACCCAAAGCCCCCGACCCTGAGGGGCTGGCCAGGCCCGTCTCTCCTGACAGCCCAGAGATCATCAGTGAGCTTCAGCAGTATGCAGATGTGGCTGCTGCCCGGGAATCCCGTCAGAGCTCCCCAAGCACCAATGCCGCCCTGCCTGGCCCCCCGGCCCAACTTATGGACAGCAGTGCTGTTCCCGGGACAGCTCTCGGAACTGAGCCTCGACTAGGGGGTCATTGCCTCAATAGTTCCCTCTTGGTGACTGGCCAGCCCTGTGGTGACAGGCACCCAGTGCTGGACTTAAGGGGCCACAAGCGAAAGTTGGCCACACCACCTGCTGCCCAGGAGTCATCCCGCCGGCGGTCCAGGAAGGGTCATCTGCCAGCCCCCGTGCAGCCGTATGAACACGGGTATCCAGTCTCTGGCGGGTTTGCCATGCCACCCGTCTCCTTAAACCATAACCTCACCACCCCCTTCACCTCCCAGGCTGGGGAGAACTCCCTGTTTATGGGCAGTACCCCCTCCTACTACCAGCTGTCCAATTTGCTGGCAGATGCCCGCCTGGTGTTTCCAGTGACTACTGACCCTCTGGTGCCAGCAGGCCCCGTCAGTTCCTCTTCCACGGCTACCTCAGTCACTGCCAGCAACCCCTCCTTCATGCTCAACCCTTCTGTGCCAGGGATACTACCCAGCTATTCACTCCCATTCTCACAGCCACTCCTGTCCGAGCCGAGGATGTTTGCGCCTTTTCCTTCCCCTGTCTTGCCCAGCAACCTTTCGCGGGGCATGTCTATCTATCCAGGCTACATGTCCCCACATGCAGGCTACCCAGCTGGTGGCCTCCTACGGTCCCAGGTGCCTCCATTTGACTCTCATGAGGTTGCCGAGGTTGGGTTCAGCTCCAATGATGATGAGGATAAAGACGATGATGTGATAGAGGTCACTGGGAAATAGCTAGGGAGCCCCTCCCCACCTCACTTGGGGCCCCCAGCAGGTTGCCCACCAAGCTGAAAGGCAGTGATTTAGACCTTTTGAGAATAGGACACTTGGCAGGAGGGAAAAGGAAGAGGACAAAGGAGGGTGGTTGGCCAAAGTGGCAGAGCTCTGTTGCTGTTTAACAAAAGAGGCAAAAAAAAAAAAAAAAAAAAAAAAGTCCAACACAGCAGCAATAGCGGGAAATCAGGGACCCAAAACAGGGATGGAGGGGCAGTGCAGCCTCTTTTCCTTCCTGCCTTGCTTATGCTGTCTGCTTGCTTGCTCGCCCATCTGAGTGTAGAAGCGCACATCCCATTTCTGTCTTTGGGAACATTCTTTCCCAAGAGAGCTGCCTTACTAGGTGACTTAGCTTGGCCTGGGGAGGGGAGTGAAGGAAGGGAGAATGAGTGAGAGAAGGAGGGTGGGTAGGGGGAGCAGACTGTGATCCCATGTGAAGTGGGGTCTTTTTAGGGGGTGGGAAGGAAGCTGACCAGGTATGTGTGTTTGTGAGTGTGTGTGTGTATGTTTATTTTGTATGTGTATGTATGGAACAGAGCAGGGGTGAAGGTGGGAGGGGAGGGAGGGAAGAACTAAGAGGGAAACTGAAAAATGAATTTATCTTTCTTTAAATGGAAGTCAGTTTGGTGGTTCATGGCACCTAGTGTGAACATCAGGGTGAGCCCAGAAGAGCCATGGAAATAACAAGTTTCCTTCGGGATGGGTGAAGAGAAGGCCCAGCTAACTCAAGTCCCTGGTATTCAGAGCCACATTTGTGTGAGAATTTGGGGAAATTCATGAGAGAAAATGGGCATTACCAATCTATGTCTCTTAACCCCGGTGGCTATCTCTGAGCAGCTCTCCCTTTCCAGCTTGGAAGGTTGTCTGTGTGCAGAGGCTGGGAGGGAGAAGCACTGCAGTACGTGAATGAAAGGTCGCAGAGTTGTGGCTGGAAAATACATTTTTCACCAGGGTAGAACTGAGCCCCCAGCTGCCTATCCTGGTAGTCTTTTCTGTTCCTTTCCTTCCCCTTTAGAGAGCTCCATGTTAATTTATTTCTTATGGGCAATTATTTATTACTTGGACTTTTCATGTGTCTTGTTTATTTGGGGGTGGGGGGAGGTTAGGGGTAAGGAGGGTAGGTGATAGAAAGGGAAGTTTTAAGATATCCCAGACCCTATAGCCACTGGTGAAAAACAATCCTGGATGGATGGTAAATTGACCAGGGGAAGAGTTAGGTTTGACCAAGGTTTGGATTAAACAACTATATTTTTGAGAGATGGCTTTTCAGGAAGATCAGGGAATCCTGAGACTGGATAGTTAGTGGAGGGTGGGACTCATTCCACAGAAATCGAAAGTTGTGATCATGGAGTTTGCAATTGGGAAGTAAGAGACCCCAGATTTGGAGCTGTGTCCTCCTGGGATGATGTTAGATGTTGGCTCTCTATGCTGAATAGTGAAGCTGTGGATAGGCGGTTGCTGGGTTGAGGGACTGTTGATTTCATGTTCGAAAATATCTTCAGGTGGTCCATGTAGGCCTGGTGTCTGCTGCCTCCATCTTTGAAGGAACATGGAGGAGCCCTTTCTCTGTAGGAGCCCTAAGTCTGGGTTTTATCTTAAAAGAACACACCAGTCATTCTGGGTCTCCCCTTATTGCCATTGCCAGGGGAGGGTCGTCTAGTCCTTAAGCATAAACACTGGCTGTCTTCCTACTGGTGTCCCCGCCCCCTCTGTATCCCCCACCCCAACACTTTGCCAGACAGTTCTTTATGATGAACAAACTTTGGCTTTAGAGCTTTACCACTTACCCATGGCTCCCTCCTTACTGGGCAGGTGGTGTACCTGCCTCTTCCCAGCCCAGAAGGCAGCTTAGTCAGGTCATCCCAGTAGTAGCTCCTACAGCTCTTCTGACCAGCCCATTTCCATCTTTGGAGGGCCTTAGCAGACTCTGGGGTATTGTCCTCAGAGAAGAGACAAGGAGATGATGGATGGGGTGCATGTGTATATGTGTGTTTGTCTGCTGTCCAATAACACCAAAAGTGGAACTTAAGAAGCTTTGTGTTTTCATAAGCACCCTGCCAGACACTTAACTCTTCTACTCATGGAAGCCTTAGATCTACAATTTAGCTATGCAAATTATTTTAATAATTTAAAAATAGCAGTTCCAACCAGTGCTTTCTCTTTCAGATGCATCCCAAGAATGGATGGTGAAGGGACTCAGTTGGAGTGAGCTCTCAGGTTGAGGCTGGTGCAGTAGGAGTGAGCTAGACTGAATCTCCAATTTATGGGACACACTCAGAACCTGGGTTACACTGATGCCTCTCAGGCCCTGGAGCACTGGGATCCCAGAGATGCATGTGTGCATGTGTATGTCTGTGTGTGTGTGTTGTCGGGAGAAGGGGGTAGTATTTCTGTGTTCACTTCTAGGAAATCACTGTACTAGCCTCCAAGAATCCGGAAACCTTCCCAGCCGGGAACTGAAACCATTCCCTGGAGGGATGGGCTTGGCTTTTGAAGTTGACAGAAAGTAAATGGGTATTCTGAGAGGCAGCACATGCCTACTGTCTATCCAGTGTTCCAGGGACTGGGTCTTGCTTCTACTCAGCAGAGGCCATCATTCTGGGAGGCTGACCTGACTAGAGAAGGCTTTCTTTTATATGTGCAGTTTCTATTGTGTAGAGGGGTTGGGGGTGGGATCATGGGAAATTGGAGTGCTACCAGGTCCATGGTTTTTGCTTTTTTTTTTTTTTTTTTTTTTTTTTTTTTTTTTTAAAGAAAATAACCTGAAAACACTTCTGACTTTTCCACTGTCTCTTTATATGTGCTGATAGGCAAATGTGCATGCACACCAAACATAAGCATGTTTGTGAGGGAAGCAGGAAGTATCTCAGAGCCTAAGAACCATGTTTTATAGTTTCTTTGATCATAAACACTTGGTGGTGTCTTCCACCCATTATCCAGGCCTGAGGGGGGCAGGGTGGCTGGTGATAAGAGGGAGGGCAGAAAATCAGGCCTAGGCGTTTTCCCTTACCATTGTCTTCCATGGAATGTTTTCAAGGGCCTCTCAAGCCCCATTCATCTGGTTTAGCCAAGTTCTCAGCCTGGGGAACACAGTACTACTTAATGATTGAGGTTTACCATTTATAGTGATGCTTGATTTCCTTTTCTTAATATATTTGTAGATAAAAATTGAACAGGGACAAAGTAGCTATTTAAGAAAGGAAGTGAACCATGTTGGGTCATATCATTTTCTTTAGATTGGATATCTATGAAGTCCACACCCCTTTGAGTTATGCTTTTTAGGCATCTATCTCATCATCTCCTGATTTAAGGATAATTCTGTCTGGTCCTTGGAGCTCTCTTCCCTAGGAATTAGTGTGTGGAGTCTCTATATGCTTGTGATCCTTGGAGCTCTCTTCCCTAGGAATTAGTGTGTGGAGTCTCTATATGCTTGTGATTCACAACTAAATATGAAATTTCTCAATTCAGGAGCAGGAAGCAAAGTGCTGGGGTACAGTTTTGCAGATTGGTTGAAACACTTAGCCAAACTTAAGTGGCCTGGGTAGGACCATCACTCCCAAAGTTGTCAGCAGAGAAGGGCCCTCTGTGTGAGTCTATTCAAACCTGGCATTGCTCTGAAATTGAGTCCTCATCCCATGGGGAAGGTCTTCTGGGGGCTTTACATTCCTTGTTACTAGTGTTCTGGATATTACCTTCTGCTTCCCACTTCCTTTTTTTTTTTTTTGAGACAGAGTCTTGCTCTGTCACCCAGGCTTGAGTGCAATGGTGTGATCTTGGCTCCGTGCAACCTCCACTCCCGGTTTCAAGCGATCCTCCTGCCTCAGCCTCCCAAGTAGCTGGGATTACAGGTGCACACCACCATGCCCAGCTAATTTGTATATTTTTTAGTAGAGACGGGGTTTCACCACGTTGGCCAGGCTGGCCTTGAACTCCTGACCTCAAGTGATCCACCCTCCTCGGCCTCCCAGTGATGGGATTACAGGCGTGAGCCACTGCTCCTGGCCCCCACTTCCTTTTGATTTCTCAGATCAGTCTTTCCCTTCTGAGCCATGGCCTTCTGTGCACCCAGCTCAGTGGCTCTTCACCCCTAAAACTAAGTGAAGTCATCCTTCCCCAAAAGGACCCCTGGGAGATGTTCTGGCCCTCTGCTGACTACTCCCAGGAATCAGCACCTCAAGGACTATTTGAGAATGTTGTGCTCTCTATTGGTCACCTTGAGACTCCGTTCCCCTGCTGCCAACTCTTCTCTTCTGCCCTGTGTATTCTGCTGTGATCCCCTTAACGGCTTTTCTGTGCTACTAGCTTAGCCCTAGGCCTTTTATGAATACCTGAGTCTTATAACAATGAACTTCTTGAGCAGGCAGTGTCCAACTTCTTTGCTCTTCAGGGACCTGAGTGTGCACCTTTCCCTTTTGCAGGTCTATTTGACATAGTAATCTAGTGTGTTGGGGAGGGGTAGCCAAGCAGGCTGCAGTGTCTGCAATGCAGAGGGCTTGGGGAGGTTTGGGTACTCTCTGCTGCCACTACTGGGATGATATTCAGAAGAGAGAGGACCTCATACTGTGACTGGACCCAGGACCCTCCCTGGAAGAGAGCTCAGCCCAGCTGTGTGTGTGTGTGTGTGTGAGTGTGTGTGTGTGTGTTTGTGTGCTGTGCTCATGTGCACCTGGGTGTAAAATGACTGTTATCTGGTTGTGTTACTCAGGGTGGGCTGGGGACTCACCAGAAGAATCCCCCCCAGCCTGCCCAAGACAGGTTTTTCCCTTGTACCATCTTCAGAGAGGTCAGGGGAAGAGGGTCCAGGTGGGTTAAGGGGGGTCGCTATGGATAACCACTAAGACCAGACTGCTGCCAGGAGGAGTGGGGGATAATGAGGTGGCCCCAGGGTCCTGGCACCTGGCTTTGGTTTTCCGTCTTCTTTCCTCAGGACGCCCCTGAGGCCTGGGACCTGTGCCTGGCTTCGAGGAGCATCTGTGGCTGGGTGATCCAGCTGCTGGTGTGATCATGGGCTTCCCTCCTCTCAGCAGGGCAGGCGCTCCTGCCCCAGAGACTGGGCAACTGGCTGTTTCTATGACGTATTTATTTTTACTTGTGTTTCATGTCACTTTTTTAAAAAAAAGCAAACAGAACAATTGTAAGTCAGTATAACTGCCTATCAGTTTTCTTTATTTCTCTTTTTGTAAAATAAAATTTAAACTCAAGAAGGCAGTGTTGTTTGATCAAGGAATTGTCT